TTCTCAGTGACCTGTTTTTTTTTTTTTTTTAATCTCAGTTATATTTTCTTCCTTGGGCTAAATCAGATATTTGCATAGCCCCCAAAGTAGTAATTGGATAGTCTTGGGGGAAATATGCATTTCAGTGGTGAAAACCCCTGTAAATTCAATATATTTGGCTTTTGTGGAAAATTTTCCTCATGGGGTGAAGTCTAAGCCTTAGTTTCTGTATTATCATGAGAGATGACACCAGCTGCTTAGCACAAGGTGGCGCCAATGAGCTTTAGAATAAGTTGGGCTTGACCACTTGGGCCATTGTTTTCCTGCTTCCTCCCTTCAAGCCTCACCTCCCCAGCTCCCAGCTTCTACTGAACAAGGCTGAAAACCCACTCTATTGCAGGGAAAGGGAAAGATTAATGAAAAATGTCAGTTTCTTAAGTCAGCACTGGTGAAACTTTCCTAAAACAGGAATGGCGTTTGCTGAGTTTTCTCTGGGGTCTCTGCTTTCTGCAGCTAGCTTCCCTGCTTGACTGCCTAGAAGGCCTCTGCTTTCGGGTTTCCATCTCTTTCCCCTCCAGAGGACCCTACAGCCTAGGCGGGAGGTGGTTAAGGCTTCTGGCTGCTGTGCAATGGGGCCATCTGTGTTTGATCAATCCTGGCGGAAAGGAGGGGGTGGGGGTTGTAAAGAGAACTGAAAGCATTCCAGAGTAGTGAGAGAGACCCAGAGATCAGGAGAGAAGGCACCGCCCCCACCCCGCCTCCAAAGCTAACCCTCGGGCTTGAGGGGAAGAGGCTGACTGTACGTTCCTTCTACTCTGGCACCACTCTCCAGGCTGCCATGGGGCCCAGCACCCCTCTCCTCATCTTGTTCCTTTTGTCATGGTCGGGACCCCTCCAAGGACAGCAGCACCACCTTGTGGAGTACATGGAACGCCGACTAGCTGCTTTAGAGGTGAGGGACCCCTTTCTCTTCTAGCCCCGCCTAGAAGGATTCCAGGGCTATTGGTTCAACCAGTTTGTTAGGGATCTGGGGATAACAAGAAAGGGCTCTGTTAGAGTCTACAGAAAATTCTCTCTTAATAAGAGGACCTTCGGAATGACAAGCCCTCCTCTTACCCCACATAGAACAATTCCAAAGCAAATCGACTTTTGCGTTTTACCTCTGGGATTAGATAGAATAAGGGGGCAGAGTGGAAACGAGAGCCAAAATTGTGGGGCTGCATCTCCAGAGAAGGTGATGATTCTGTTGAAGTTGGAGGTTCCCGGGGAATCTATAACTTCCTGTCTTTTTAACAGGTTGAGATCCGTAGCATTTTAGTGTCCGAGAGGATAATTGCTAAGGGAGCAGAGACCTCTTCACACCTTCATGCGCTTAGACCTGCCTAGAGGCTCAGATGGCTCAGTGGCACTGCTCACAGAGAACACAGGCTGGAGGACATGGAGTCGGGGTAGGGGCCTAGGTGAATCTCAGCTAGGCTCTGCAGCCTCCCTCCTGATCCCCCATCCCTTCAGGAACGGCTGGCCCAGTGCCAGGACCAGAGTAGTCGGCATGCTGCTGAGCTGCGGGACTTCAAGAACAAGATGCTGCCACTGCTGGAGGTGGCAGAGAAGGAGCGGGAGGCACTCAGAACTGAGGCCGACACCATCTCCGGGAGAGTGGATCGTCTGGAGCGGGAGGTAGACTATCTGGAGACCCAGAACCCAGCTCTGCCCTGTGTAGAGTTTGATGAGAAGGTGACTGGAGGCCCTGGGACCAAAGGCAAGGGAAGAAGGAATGAGAAGTACGATATGGTGACAGGTAAATAATCTGAAAGCAGGCCCCTAACTCTTTCTATTTCCTTTTCCTGTGCTTTTCTCATCAGACTGTGGCTACACAATCTCTCAAGTGAGATCAATGAAGATTCTGAAGCGATTTGGTGGCCCAGCTGGTCTATGGACCAAGGATCCACTGGGGCAAACAGAGAAGATCTACGTGTTAGATGGGACACAGAATGACACAGCCTTTGTCTTCCCAAGGCTGCGTGACTTCACCCTTGCCATGGCTGCCCGGAAAGCTTCCCGAGTCCGGGTGCCCTTCCCCTGGGTAGGCACAGGGCAGCTGGTATATGGTGGCTTTCTTTATTTTGCTCGGAGGCCTCCTGGAAGACCTGGTGGAGGTGGTGAGATGGAGAACACTTTGCAGCTAATCAAATTCCACCTGGCAAACCGAACAGTGGTGGACAGCTCAGTATTCCCAGCAGAGGGGCTGATCCCCCCCTACGGCTTGACAGCAGACACCTACATCGACCTGGCAGCTGATGAGGAAGGTCTTTGGGCTGTCTATGCCACCCGGGAGGATGACAGGCACTTGTGTCTGGCCAAGTTAGATCCACAGACACTGGACACAGAGCAGCAGTGGGACACACCATGTCCCAGAGAGAATGCTGAGGCTGCCTTTGTCATCTGTGGGACCCTCTATGTCGTCTATAACACCCGTCCTGCCAGTCGGGCCCGCATCCAGTGCTCCTTTGATGCCAGCGGCACCCTGACCCCTGAACGGGCAGCACTCCCTTATTTTCCCCGCAGATATGGTGCCCATGCCAGCCTCCGCTATAACCCCCGAGAACGCCAGCTCTATGCCTGGGATGATGGCTACCAGATTGTCTATAAGCTGGAGATGAGGAAGAAAGAGGAGGAGGTTTGAGGAGCTAGCCTTGTTTTTTGCATCTTTCTCACTCCCATACATTTATATTATATCCCCACTAAATTTCTTGTTCCTCATTCTTCAAATGTGGGCCAGTTGTGGCTCAAATCCTCTATATTTTTAGCCAATGGCAATCAAATTCTTTCAGCTCCTTTGTTTCATACGGAACTCCAGATCCTGAGTAATCCTTTTAGAGCCCGAAGAGTCAAAACCCTCAATGTTCCCTCCTGCTCTCCTGCCCCATGTCAACAAATTTCAGGCTAAGGATGCCCCAGACCCAGGGCTCTAACCTTGTATGCGGGCAGGCCCAGGGAGCAGGCAGCAGTGTTCTTCCCCTCAGAGTGACTTGGGGAGGGAGAAATAGGAGGAGACGTCCAGCTCTGTCCTCTCTTCCTCACTCCTCCCTTCAGTGTCCTGAGGAACAGGACTTTCTCCACATTGTTTTGTATTGCAACATTTTGCATTAAAAGGAAAATCCACTGCTCCTCTCCTGTGTTTGTTTGGGGTAGCCCTCAG